ACTTATGATCTGTCTCTGAAAATAAAAAAAATAGATTAACCACACAAACACGCCTTCAGTTAATCTATCTGATTAAAAAACAAAACAAAGATGAGGAAGCTAAGAGCTAGAGATGCAGGATTTGTTTTTAAAAGACCACACACGAATCGGCGTCACTATTTCAACAAATACTAGAAAGGCCATATGCAAAATTTTAAACATCTATCCCAGCTGGGGGGAAAAATGGAAGTTAGACTAGAAGAAACCTTATTTTGTATTACTGAAAATATCTGGTTCAAACTTACCACCACCGCCGCCCACTCTGCGTCAATCTCCAGGTGCAGCCGTTATTCTCCACAGAACAAGAACGTCCGCCGTGAACGCCGGGGCCGCGCGAGGGACAGAAAGTGACTGAGGCAAGGGGTGACGATCACCGTTAAATTTTTTCATTGACGAAATTACCGTCTACCTAGAAATACGAAGCTAATACACTGCTACATTACTAAAGGGCTCAACACGCGCCTGATGACGATGCAAACACAAAATTCAGCACTTTCGTATATACCTGCAATAAGCAACTAGAAGGTTCGATGGGAGAAAGCGATCCCGTCACAAAGGCAGCAGCAACAGCAAAACAGAGAACGCGACTCCATTCACCAGCGGAGCGCGAAGAGCGGCGTCAGAGGTGAGTCTGAGGCCGGCTCGGCACGGCGGCGCCACCTCCCCGTGGCCTGACGTCACGCACGCGCACGCGCCCCGCCCCCATTGGTCCTACGCCCGCCCCTGCTGCGAACGCACGCACACGCACCCACAACACACACCGTTACGCACGCGCCCCAGCCTGGCGTTCAGGCCACGCTCCGCCCCCAGCCCGTCAGCCGCGCGCCCCGGGACCCTAGAGCCGGCGATTCGTCGCCGGCGCCGCAGCCGCCACTCTGTGCCGGACCCTGCGGGCCTTCGGCCCAGAGCGCGTCCGTGACGCACAGACCAGGCCCCTCTGCGGGGCGGCGCAGGAGCTCCTGGGAAACGTAGTTCGGCCTCGCGTCCCCCTCGGGCGGGACCGCGGACGCCTGGAGGCAGGCACTGAGGACGGGTGAGCATGCGGGCCTGTGGCTCGTTCACCCGTCTTTTACCTGAACTTGCTTCTTTGGCTACAGGGAGAACTTCGGGTGAAATGCATCCCTCCTGTGACTGGATTGGAGACACAAGAACAGAAACATCCTGATCTCTCTACTCTACTGTGCAGGCTTATGTACTCATAAAATGGCAGTTATGGACCTATCCTCCCCATGGGCTTTAACTAAACAGGACTCTGCCTGTTTCCATCTGAGAAATGCTGAAGAGGAAAGGATGATTGCTGTATTTCTGACAACCTGGTTACAGGAACCAATGACTTTCAAAGATGTAGCTGTGGAGTTCACTCAGGAGGAGTGGATGATGCTGGATTCTGCTCAAAGAAGTCTGTACAGAGATGTGATGTTGGAAAACTATAGAAATCTCACCTCCGTGGAATATCAGTTGTACAGGCTTACTGTGATCTCCCCATTGGATCAAGAAGAGATAAGGAATATGAAAAAGAGAATTCCCCAAGCCATCTGTCCAGACCAGAAGATTCAACCTAAAACCAAAGAATCAACTGTGCAGAAAATTTTGTGGGAGGAACCATCCAATGCAGTGAAAATGATAAAACTCACAATGCATAATTGGTCCTCCACATTAAGAGAAGACTGGGAATGCCATAAGATCAGAAAACAGCATAAGATTCCAGGGGGACATTGGAGGCAAATGATATATGCCCCAAAGAAAACAGTACCTCAGGAGCTATTCCGTGACTATCATGAATTAGAGGAAAACTCTAAACTTGGATCAAAACTTATTTTTTCACAGAGCATTTTCACCAGTAAACATTGCCAAAAATGTTACTCAGAGATTGGATGTTTGAAACACAATTCAATCATAAACAATTATGTGAAAAACTCTATAAGTGAGAAGCTCTATGAAAGTCATGAATGTGATACAACTCTATGGCATTTTCAGAGAAATCAAACAGTACAAAAAGAGTACACATATTCTAAACATGGAATGCACTTCACACATAATATGTTTCCTGTACCTAACAATTTGCATATGGCACAGAATGCCTGTGAATGTAATAAAGATGAAACGCTGTGTCATCAATCATCCCTTAAGAAACAAGGACAAACTCATACTGAAAAGAAACATGAATGCAATCAATGTGGAAAAGCCTTCAAAAGGATTTCTAATCTTACTTTATACAAGAAAAGTCACATGGGTGAGAAACAATATGAATGTAAAGAATGTGGTAAAGTGTTCAATGATTCCTCAACCTTAAGGAGACATGTAAGAACTCACACTGGAGAGAAACCCTATGAATGTAATCAATGTGGAAAAGCTTTCAGTCAAAAAACATCCCTTAAGGCTCACATGAGAACTCACACTGGAGAGAAACCTTATGAATGTAATCAGTGTGGAAAATCCTTTGGCACAAGCTCTTACCTTATAGTGCACAAGAGAATACACACTGGAGAAAAACTCTATGAATGCAGTGAGTGTGGAAAAGCCTTCAACACGAGCTCTCACCTTAAAGTTCATAAGAAAATTCATACCGGAGAGAATGTTTATGAATGCAGTGACTGTGGGAAAGTTTTCAGTGGGGTCTCATCCCTTAGAATGCATATAAGAACTCACACTGGAGAGAAACCCTATGAATGTAAGGAATGTAGGAAAGCCTTCAGTGTTTCCTCTTCCCTTAGGAGGCATGTGAGAATTCACACTGGAGAGAAACCCTATGAATGTATTCAATGTGGAAAAGCCTTCAGTCAGAGCTCTTCACTTATTATACACAAGAGAATTCATACTGAGAGAGAAACCCTGTAAGTGTTATGAATGTGGAATTGCTGTTTTCATTGTCTTAAGGTGGATTCCAAGCTCCTTGTCTCAGTCTTTGTTCTCTAAAAGAACGATTTAAGGTTACAAATGGCTCTTTTTTTAATATAACATTTTCTGTAAATACTAATTATGACTTTTTTTGATCCATGGCTGTTTAGAATTAGGTATTTTTAATATGTGAGGTAGGTATATTTTCAGTTATCTTTTTATTGTTGGTTTCTAGGTTAATTCCATTGTGTTCAGAGAATCTGGACTATATTTTACTGCTTTGTTGGTGTTTTTATAAAAGTTGTTTTCTGGCCCAGTGAGACTGGTATTGCTAGCAGCCAACCAAACATTTGAGCTCATCTTTCCTTACTAATGAATTCCATCTTAGCCAAGAACAATAAGGTCTCTGGTTATAGAACGCTTCTTTGACTTCTTGTAGCTAAGGGTAGCCATATCATTCATTCTTGCTGATTCAAAAATAGACATATCACTGGGATCAGAACTATCTATCTTGTCCTCTACTTTTTGCACTTCATCTTTGTCCCTATGAATTGGCCATTCCTGAAGCTGCTGAAAGAGCTATCTTGTGATCATGAAAATGACAGCTGTAGCCAAGGGATGAAGTAGAAGAAAGAGATCCCTGTTCCTCAAAGAAATCTTTAAATAGTTGTACCAGCCCTGCACTACTTGTATCTGGATATGTTCCTACATGAGAAAAATAAGGTTTTTTGTTTGTTTTTTGAGATGGAGTCTCGGTATGTTGCCCAGGCTGGAGTGCAGTGGCACAATCTCAGCTCACTGCAACCTCCACCTCCCAGGTTCAGGTGATTCTCCTGCCTCAGCCTCCTGAGTAGCTGGGATTACAGGCACCACCGCCATGCCTGGCTAATTTTAGTATTTTTAATAGAGACGGGGTTTCACCATGTTGGCCAGGTTGGTCTCAAACTCCTGACCTCAGGTGATCCACCCACCTAGGCGTCCCAAAGTGTTGGCATTACAGGCGTGAGCCACTGTGCCCGGCCAAGAAAAATATGTTAATTGATTTTTTCTTTTTTTTTTTCAATTTTTCAGACAGAGTCTCTGTCTCTCAGGCTAGAATGCAGTGGTGTGGTCATGGCTCATTGCAACCTCGACCTCCTGGGCTCAGGTGATCCACCACAGTCTCCTCAGTAGTTGGGATCACAAATGCATGCCACCATGCCTGGCTAATTTTAAAAATATATATTTTGTAGAGACAGGCTCTTCCTACATTGCTCAGACTGGTCTGAAACTCCTGGGCTCAAGCAGTCCTCCTGCCTTTGCCTCCCAAAGTGCTAGGATTCCAGGCATGAGTTACCATGCCTGGCTCTTACTGATTTTTTTTAAAGCACTACATAAATACAGTCAACGCAGTCACCATATTGTAGAAAAACAGAAGTATATACAGTTAAATGTTTTATGTTGGATGTACACATTTGAAGAGGAACATAGAAAAAAAGTATGGAAAAGGAATGTTGACCGAGCTTTTATGCTTAAGCAGCAGATGAAGATAGAACCAAGATCACTGAAAGCAAGTGTTTAGAACAGCAAAAAGAGTATCCCAACATTTCAGCATTGGAACTACAGAAAGTTTTCAGACAGAGGGGAAGTTACCAATTTTAAATGCTAAGTAAAGCATGAGATTTTGCTGCTTGATCTTGCAGATACTGACCAGATTAGTTCTAACAAAATATGGAAGGAGTGGCATACGGTGGAAGAAAGAAGGCAGTAGCTGCTGTTGTAGTTATTCATGTTAGCCTCAGAGGATGGTGAGACATCCAGATGAAGAGGTTGGTACGCAATTCTAGAATTGAGGAGGTGTCTAGATAGAGATATAAATTGTAGTGACATCAGTAAAGAGACAATAACAGGCTTTGGAAGGTGAGTAAGAATGAAAAGGGAAGGTCTGCCACCTACCCTGAAGACATACATTTAAAGGAACTATAGTAGAGAGATAAGAGGAAAACAAGAAGAGTGGAGTTTCACTGAACCAAGACAAACAAGTTTCAAAAAGGAAGGTGAAGTTGGCCAGGTGTGGTGGTTCACGCCTGTAATCCTGGCACTTTGAGAGGCTGAGGCAGGCGGATCACAAGGTCAGATCGAGACCATCCTGGCCAACATGGTGAAACCCTGGTTCTACTAAAATACAAAAATTAGCCGGGTGTGGTGGCACATGCCTGTAGTCCCAGCTACTCAGGAGCTGAGGCAGAAGAATCACTTGAACCTGGGAGGCAGAGGTTGCAGTGAGATGAGATCTCACCACTGCACTCCAGCCTGGTGACAGAGCAGGACTTCATCTCAAAAAAAAAAAAAAAAAAAGGAAGGTGAAGGTAAATGTTTTTAGTGTTACTTAGGGATCCAATTAGATGAAGTCTAAAAAGGTAAACATATACAGCCAAGTGAAGATCATTTGTGATTGTAGTTGGAAATAACATAGTGGTACATAATGAAGATGGTTGCTAGATTGGGCTGACTTTAGGAATCAATAAAGGGCAAAGAAGTAAAGACTGGATGTAGACAAGTTTGAATAATAGGAGAAAGGGTAGTAGCTGGAGAGATTTGGAGTAAAGAGATAATATGTTTAAAATATGAAAAACTAGAACATGTTTGAATTCTAATGTGATGAATGTAGTATGGTGAGGTTTAATATGCAGCATAATAAAGTTTAATATAAGCTTCTGAGAATGGGGTGTAGATGTTTAGAGCACAAACAAAAGTATTGGTGTTTGCCATGAGGCGGAGGGATACTCCCACCATTCTTTCAGGAGTAGAAAAATGGGTGGGTTGGTTTAAATTACTTGTTTATTTATTTACACCTAACTGTACTAAGCAGTGATCAGAATATGTGAACTATATAATGTTTTGTGTTTCCTAAGAACTGTGTGGCAGCCACTGCTAATTACTAACCAAATATATATATTTTTTATTCTTTATGAATAGATCTTCAGTTTTGCTAACAGTAGTATTGTATTTAGCTACAAAACTACTTATCCCAACCTCTTTGTAGCCTTGATGCCATTTCTACTGTTCCTGGCCAGTAAAATATAGATATATGATTATAGGTTTCATGGTAAGATTATCTGCTAAGAGGAAGGTGGATGAAATTCTGCAAGGAGGTTTTAGTGAAGAAGATCTCTATGTATTTGAAAGTCCTTCCAAGTTATCAATAGAGCCATCAGTGGAGAAGACAGCAAAGCAAGTAGCAAAGTCTATGTGATTGAGGAGAGGTCATTTAAATAAAAGATAGCAAGGAAGAGAGGGAGAAAGTGGTATAACTAGATGGTATGAACTTCAAAGGAAGGAGTGGTTTTCTCCAGGCTGCAATGGTTAGAAGCAGTGTTAGGGAGTAAGGAAGATACTGATCCCACTTCCAACCTGTGGATATGTGGAATACATGAGAATAAGCCCCCTTGTGATGTGATTGTTGTCAGGTAGGTGTTTTTTCCTTCCCAGGGAACAGCCAAGTTTAAATTAATGAAAGGAAATGTTCAGGGAAATAGTTGAGGATATTAAGGGAGTTTATTAAGGGAATCTCAGAGGGCACCATGAAAGAGTCTCCAGAAGGGCAGGGGTTTAGGGTTTCTGGCTTTGGCCTGAGGAATACAGAAGATTGTAATGACATTATTGATAGAGGAAAAAAGACCAGATCAGGGGCTATGACCAGTGAAAACAAAATTTAGAGGGAGTATAGGTTAAATCCCAGCAGTCTGTAAGAAGATGATGGGTATTTAGGTCTACTGGGATTCATTTGTAGCTTGGAAAGGAGAGCCTGCAGTCATGCTGTGAAACCAAGTGGTTTCAGGTGTTAGCAGCCCTGGTGGGTATAGCACTAGCCATCAGTAGTTAGAAAATGGTCCCAACTGGCCGGGTGCAGTGGCTCACGCTTCTAATCCCAGCACTTTGGGAGGCCGAGGCAGGCGGATCACGAGGTCAGGAGATTGAGACCATCCTGGCTAACATGATGAAACCTCGTCTCTACTAAAAATACAAAAAATTAGCCAAGTGTGGTGGTGGGCGCCTGTAGTACCAGCTACTCGGGAGGCTGAGGCAGGAGAATGCTGTGAACCCGGGAGGCAGAGGTTGTGGTAAGCCGAGATCGCACCACTGCATTCCGGCCTAGGTGACAGAGCAAGACTCCGTCTCAAGAAAATCGTCCCAACTGCATGTGGTCCTTGGGTGAGATCATCTTAAGGAGTACTCAGCAAGGGATTGTACTTTGCTTGGTTAGGACTGGAATTTACACTCTAATTTTGGCCCAGTGATCTTGGAACAGATTGAGCATCTCAAATCTGAAAATCTGAAATTCAGAATGCTCCAAAACCTGAAACCTTGTGCGCCGATGTGACTTTCAAAAGAAATGCTCATTGGAGCATTTAAAATTTTGGATTTTCAGATTTGTGATGCTCAACTAGTAGGTATAATGCAAATATTCCAAAATCCAAAACAGTTCTGGTCCCAAGTGTTTTGAATAAGGAATACTCATCCTGTACACCAGGAGGTAGACTCAGGCACAGTCTCGCCCAGCATCTCACCTGGATTTTATTGCAATAGCCTCCTAACTGGTTTCTCTGACTTGAATCATACTTTCCTTTAGTATGTTTTCTATGCAGCTGCCATGGTATCCTATTAAAAAACAAAACAAAACAAAACAAAAACTTTGTGGTTTTTAATAATAAAACTAATACATGCATAGGAGAAAACAATGTAAATAACTTCTGCCCTACACAGAAGGAAACCCTGGATTCTACTGCCTTAAAAAATTAATATCGTAGGTGAATGTGCATTCTGTCAGACTTTATGTACATACAAACATTTTATAAAAATTGAGTTATACCTTTTATCCCACATCTTTTTTTTTTTTTTTTTTTTTTTTTTGAGAAGGAGTTTTGCTTTTTCCCAGGCTGGAGTGCAGTGGCACGTTCTCGGCTCACAGCAACCTCTGCCTCCTGGGTTCAAGCAATTCTCCTGCCTCAGCCTCCCAAGTAGCTGGGATTACAGGCATGTGCCACCACTCCTGGCTAATTTTGTATTTTTAGTAGAGACAGGGTTTCTCCATGTTGGTCAGGCTGGTCTCAAACTCCTAACCTCAGGTGATCCGCCTGCCTCAGCCTCCCAAATTGTTGGGATTGTGAGGCCATCGCCCCCAGCCTATCCAACATCTTTTTAAACATCTTTCCATGTCAGTGCATGTAGTTCTATTTCATTTGTAATAGCTGCTTAGTATTTGATTATATGCTTGTACCATAATGTATTTGATCCATTTGCCTCCAGAGTTTTTATAACAATACTGCAATCAATAATATTGTTTATATATTGTGCTTTCCTATCAACTGTTCTCTACACTTCCCAGGGTGATCCATCTAAAGTACTAACCTGATCACATAACATTTCACGTTTAATCTTCTTCTGGCCTTTTTCTCCAGTTAAGATAAAATCTTTTTACAAGACCTTGCTCAAACTCTTGCCTTTTCAGGCCTTATCTCTGGTTATTCCCTTTATCTTCACTGTCTCCCTAATTTAACCTGTCCTATTTATCCTTTAGGTATTGTGTCCTTCATCTGCTTTAACAATACTTGTCACACTTTCACACTGTATTGCCTGTTTGTGTATTGTGCCCTCTACACTGTAAGTTTTGGTAAGGTGGGAACTTTGTCTAAATTTTTCATTGTTTTATTACTTGGCCCAGTGTAGGTGTTCAGTTAAATATTTACGGTTCTTCAGCAAATTTTGTGCCTTTTCTTTTACTTACCATTCTAGTGGAAGTTTAACTTAAAAGCTATTTAAGTGATTGTAAGGTAAAAGTTGCAAGGAGGTGGGTGCAATGGCCTGTGCCTGTAGTCCTATCTGCTCTGGAGGCTGACGTGGGAGGATTGCTTGAGCCCAGGAGTTTGAGACCAGCCTGAGTAACATGAGACTCCATTATAGTAAAAATGCATGGAATTAATTTTTCTTCTAGGTATAGGAAAATGTTGCACCATAACAGGTGTGCAGAAACTAAGACTGTTAGGACAACAGCAGTTTAATGTTATTTATATTATGTCCCTCTCCTAGTCCTTCTCCTCTCTTCCCTCATCCCACTCACCACCACCCCATTCACTACACAGACTTATTTTTTGTAGAGCAAGTGTTCATATTCTGTTCCATTATGTATTATAATATGAAAAGGGATGAGTTGACCAAGTATTGGTGGGTGTGTCGTATACTTGCTTTAGACTACCAATGGAAGCGTAAATTAGTACAAACTTACTGGGTGGGTGTGGTGGCTCACATCTGTAATCCCAGCACTTTGAGAGGCTGAGGTGAGTAGATTGCTTGAGCCCAGGAGTTTGAAACCAGCCTAGGCAACATGGCAAAACCCCATCTCTACCAAAAAAAAAAAATTACCCATGGTGTCATGAATCTGTGGTCCCAGCCACTAGGGATGCTGGGGTAGGAGGATCACTTGAGCTGCAGTGGGGTTGAGTCTGCAGTGAGCTGTGTGCACCACTGCACTCCAGCCTGGGTGACAGAGTAAGACCCTGTCTAAAAACAAAAACAAACCAAAAAAAACTTGGGACAGTAAAGCAATAAATGTCCAAAGCTGGAATATTTATAACCTTTAAATATTTAAAACCCAGCAATTTTAAACTGAGATTTTATAAAAGGATTTTTCATGTATAAGTAACAATATTCACCTGTTTCATGCCCTAGTGAAAAACTGGAAAATTCCTAAATTCCCAGTAACAGTCAATAAAATGGAATATAATGCAGTCATTAAAATGTATTTGTGTGGATTGACATGTGGAGATATATTTGATACATTATGAATTTTAAACAGTCACAAAATATGGTATGACTTTTTAATGCATGTTATAAATATGTGTGTGTGCATTGAAAATATGGAAAGACATAACACCAAAGTTTTATCAATGGTTATGTCATAATTTTTTTCTTTTGTCTTTTTTTAAGATGTCTAGTTTAGTGAACAGAGCTGTGGTCTATTTCTTAAAAATAATTCTATCATTAACTTTTTAATAAATACTTTTTAAAGCATGATTTTAATATCTTCAAAGTTGTAAAGTAAATAATTTGCTTAGGCTGTTGTTGGACACATAGATTCTTTTCATTTTTTTAAATACCAGATTAAAAAAATTGAAAAATATATTTTTTTATATTTTATAAATATATTTTTAATAAATAAATATAAATATATATATATATATTTTTTGAGACAGAGTCTTGCTCTGTCGCCCAGGCTGTAGTGCAGTGGCACGATCTCTGCTCACCGCAAGCTCCACCTCCTGGGTTCATGCCATTCTCCTGCCTCAGCCTCCCGAGTAGCTGGGACTACAGGCGCACGCCACCATGCCCAGCTAATTTTTTGTATTTTTAGTAGAGACAGGGTTTCACCGTATTAGCCAGGATGGTCTCGATCTCCTGACCTCGTGATCTGCCCGTCTCGGCCTCCCAAAGTGCTGGGGAAAATATATTTTTTAACTTACCATTTCTATCTCCTACTTTTTAAAGGCAAACTTTTTGAAAGTGTTGATAAAGGGTGTGGATACTTTTTAGACTTCCTCTTACTCTAGGCAGAATTCAAAATATGAAGGATACAAATAAGTTTCTCTGATAAGAACAGGGAATTGTGTTAGAAAAAGCAGTCAGGGCTAGGCGCAGTGGCGCACGCCTGTAATCCCAGTGTTTTCGGGAGGCAGAGGTGGGTGGATTGCCTGAGCTCAAGAGTTCAAGACCAGCCTGGGCAACATGGTGAAACCCCATGTCTACTAAAAATACAAAAACTAGCTGGGCGTGGTGGCACACACCTGTAGTCCCAGCTACTGGGAGGCTGAGGCAGGAGAATCACTTGAACCCAGGAGGCGGAGGTTGCAGTGAGCCAAGATAGTGCCACTGCACTCCAGCCTGGGTGACAGAGCAAGACTGTGTCTCAAAAAAAAAAAAGAAGGTCTCCATGAGAAAATAACATTTAACTTGAAATACGAAGTTAAAGAAGGAGTAGGGAGCTCCTTCTTCTGGCTCCATGGGCAGAGGGTGGAGGGACAGAGGAAGAGCTTTCTAAATAGAACAGCAAGAGCAAAAAGACTCATCAGGATTTGACATATTTGTGGAACAGAAAGTAAGTCCAGTAAATGGAAAACTGTTAGGCAAAGGGGTAAGGAGAAGAGTATGTGAAACCAGATTGAAAGGAGGCAGGGGCCAGATAAAGACCTTGCTAGCTATGACATGAGTTTATACTTTATTTGAAGAGTTATGAGGAACTATTTAAGTTTTTCAGAGATTGAAATTATTTGTTTTAAAAAGATCACATTTTTGTATAAAAAAATCTTGAGAGACTAGGAAGCTATTTGCAATAGTTCATGTATGAAATTTGAATGCCAAAAACTAATTTCCTTAGCATTCACTTTTTTATTTATTTTTCTTTATTTTTTAATTTTCTGTAAGTTACTGGGTTTCCTTTTTAATTTTTCCATAAGTTGCATTCACTTTTTAAAAGACAATGAGATTTGTTTTAGCATAAACAGGAAATTCATGGCTAATACATGTCATGACTTAAATTCACCTCTAACTTAAGAAATGCATGTCAAATACATAAAATTATATTTTCTACCTATGAGCACAGTTTCATGGGAGTTTTGATTTTTCTAAAATATTTTTTGATGCAATATCCATTTTTTTCCATGCAATTTTGTCCTTTGTGATATTGAGGGTGTTCATGATGCAGAATTTATTTTAAAAAATTATTTCTGTAATATTTATTTCTCCCTTTTTTTGAGACAGTGTCTCACTCTTGCCCAGACTGGAGTGTAGTGGCACAATCTCAGCTCACTGCCACCTCAACCTTCTGGGCTCATGTGATCCTCCTACCTCAGCCTCCTCAGTTGTGGGGACCACAGGCATGTGCTATTACACCTGGATAATTTTTTTATTTGTATTTTTTGTAGAAATGGGGTCTCACTGCATTGCCCAGGCTGGTATCAAACTCCTGGGCTCAAGCAATCTTTCTGCCTTGGCCTCCCAAAGTGCTGGGTTACATAATTTATTTTTTTTTGTTTTGTTTCCTTAAAAGAATTGTTAACATACCAGATAATTTTTTACACTTTTTGCCACTTTTTCTATGTCCTGCCTTTTAAAGGCAGACTTTTTGAATGAGTTGCTAAGGACTCAGACTCTTTCTTCCAAATCAATCATACCCAATAGGCAGGTTTTGCTACCTCTCTTTGCTCTGAAATTTCTTGGATCTCTTCAGAGGGATTTAACAAATTTCCTGTCCTTTTTCTCTTTTCTTTTTCTTTTGTTGGTTTTGTTTTGTTTTGTTGAGATGGAATCTTGCTTTGTCGCCCAGGCTGGAATACAGTAGCGTGATCTCGGCTCACTGCAACCTCCACCTCCTGGGTTCAAGTGATTCTCCATGCCTCAGCCTCCATGAGTAGCTTGGATTACAGGCATGCACCGCCACACCCAACTAATTTTTTGTATTTTTAGTAGCAATGGGGTTTCACCATGTTGGCCAGGCTGATTTTAAACTCTTGACCTCAAGTGATCTGCCTGCCTCAGCCTCCCATGCTGGGATCATGCTGGGATTACAGGCACAAGTCACTTAGCCCCCTGCCTTACATACATTGATGTATGATAGAAAATTCTTTTGGGCACATCACAGCAACAAAAGTTAACCCAGCTTTACCTATTTGTGAGTATCTTAAGTCTCCCAAAGCATTTGATTGTTGCTTTCCAAGAAAATACAGAATTGTGGTCATTCTCCCATGACTATTCTTTACTAATATTGATTGCATCTGTTGTTCTGTCGCCTTTCTGCATTCATAGTAACTTCTTTTTCCAATGCTGAAGATTAGTTTTAATAACCTTTTGGGAGACTTCTTTTAAAAAACTTTTTTTTCCTGAAGAATAATACATAAAGGCATGCAGCTTTATGAATTTCCCCAAATAGAACACACTTAACCAGTCCCCAGATCATGAGAGCCAAATTAATACTTTTACTACTTTTGCAATATTCCTAGACTCATCTTTTAAACGTCTCCCTCCTTTCTTGTGCTATTGTCGTGCTATTTACTTCGGTGTATTTTATAATCCACCAGATATTGTTATGAAAGTAAATATTTATATCAGAGTTGACAAACTTTGTCTGAAGGTCCTGAGAGTAAATAAATATTCTAGGTTTTCTTTTTTTTTGAGACGGAGTCTCGCTCTGTCACCCAGGCTGGAGTACAGTGGCGCAATCTCAGCTCACTGCAAGCTCCGCCTCCCAGGTTCACGCCATTCTTCTGCTTCAGCCTCTCAAGCAGCTGGGACTACAGGCGTCTGCCACCACGCCCGGCCAATATTCTAGGTTTTGCAGGCCATATATGGTAACTGTTGCATATTCTTATTTTTCTAAGCAGCTTTTTAAAGATGTTAAAATCATTCTTAGCTCAAAGGCCTTGATTTGGTCCATAGACCATAATTTCCCAACACCTGACTTGTATTTATCAACATATTTACCCCTCCAGTGTTATTTATTTCTGCATTTCCAAGTTTCTAAGATCATTTCATACTGCCTGAAAAATTATTTCTTTTAGCATAAGAATGCTACCGTAAATTTCCTCTATTTTTATTCTGAAACATCTTTATTTCTGAAGGATATTTTAGCTCAGTATGAAAAGAGGTTAGCAGTTTTTCACAGTGTACATATGAGCCCCCCGTCCCCCACTGCAATAGTTTTTCTTAAAGGGACCTGCCTCTCCCTTAGTTGAGAATATTTAAGTGAACTTGAGAATATTTAAGTGAACTGGCTTCAACCATATGTCAAGTAGTATGTTTGTGGGCTATCAATTTATTTCTAGGAACCCTATGATCATTTAGCCATTGCCACCTATATGGTTAAAATTCTCATTAACAGTGCATCCCTTGGACTCTTGTGCAGATTTTACCCAACCCCTCCCATGCCAAGATCCTATGATCTCTACTGAAATTGGGATCTTACTTTCATTATAGAAGTTCTGCATCATCTACAGTCTAGAGAGGGTGGGTACCACAGAGTTGTCCAAGGATGGTGGTAAACTCCTCACCAATGTATTTCTTAATACCCTGACGGGAATGTCTTTTGGCCTTTCTCTGGCTAAGGGAAAAAATGAACATAATAATTCATTGATAGTTACATCTCCCTCTAAAGCAGAGGTGTCCAATCTTTTGGCTTCCCTGGGCTACACCAGAAGAAGAATTTTCTTGAGCCACAATAACTGATAGCTATCATTAGTGTTCACGTATTTTATATGTGGCCCAAGACAATTCTTCCAATGTGGCCCAGGGATGCCAAAAGATTGGACACTGGATTCCATCCAGTATGACTTTTCAGATATCTAAGAAGATTTTGCTACACTTATTACAATGGTAGTTTTCCCACAGTGTAATTCTCTGATATAGGTTTGAAATATTGCAGAAATTCACTCTACATTCATTTATACAGTTGCTTTTTCTCCTACAAGAGTATTAAAATTTAAGTATTGCATTGTAATTGAAGGCATTCCCAAATCACTGTGTTTGTATCACTTTGGTTAATTGGAGATTGCTCCAAAGTAAACGTTCTCAATGTTGGCTGCACTCAACAAAAACTAGAGGGCAAAGATTTGATGTAGTCAGGGGTTGGCCAAGTTTTTCTGTAAAGGGCTAGATAGTAAATGTTTAACCTTTATGGCTGTATATTAAACTCTTCAGTTATAGAGGTAAGGAGCCATAGACTATGTAAATGAATACCTGGCCCATGGGCTGTAGCTTGATGACCTCTGATATAGTTCATGAGGTGCATCCCCACAGAGTAAACAGTAGGAAGGAAAGTGGATGTGGAGCAGATAATGGGAGAAATTGAGTATACTCTTAAATAAATAAATAATGAATTTTTCATATCCTAATTTTGCTGACAGGGTAACTTGATTTTTACCCTGATACAAACCATTCCTGCCTGAGAAAACCAAATCAGATACTAGATACCCATATGTAATAAGGCATGCTGCTTGAGGACACCAAATCAGATATTAAATACCCATATGTAATAAGGCATGCTGCTTGAGAAAATCAAATCAGATATTAGATACCCATACGTAGTAAGGCATGCTGCTTGTATTCGAGTCAGACTGTACACTATTGTAAGATAAATCAGCCTCTCTGAAACAACTCTTATGGAAACTTGAGAAGCTTCTAAATGTATGTACCAATATGGCATGCCAATGGCAGGTTTGAGGAAATACACTTCTGATAATGTATTTAGAACTCTAGTACATGTAAATAAGGTGTTTTTGGGCTAAAACTTTTATAAATTTCACCTCTTACAAAATTACTTATATTTATCTAATAACACCTCCTACAAATGTGCCCTCAATGCAGCCATTACATTAATGCTCACTAAATTCATTCCTATTCATATTCTCTACCTCTCTTTCTACAAAATAAAATTGCTTACCTTCCTGATTAAGGCAAACTAACCCTGATGGTGTGACCTTTGTCAGCTGGGCAGGTGGTAATGCCAGAACAGTTTTAAATACCTGCTTACAAAAGAACGGTTTTCACCGTACATGGAACAAAACAGGAAGAATACCTTGGTAATTTTCTGTGATGTATCTTATATTTGTTTCACACTGAATAACAAATGTCTATAGTCAGATTCAAGGATAACTGTCAGCATTACCTTAAATCCAAACTCTGTCTGAAAGTTAAAATCATAAAACACCTAAAAACACTTTGTTATGTTTGTATGTTTCAACAAGAAAAACTACTGTTTATTTTTTATGTCAATATTGTAGTTACATTTTCAGAATCACATGCTGTGGGAAAAAATCAGCAAGCAGAAGGTTTATAATAAACCAAAAGATTTATTTATAACATTTTCTGAATTCACTTAAAAAACAAAAAGGAATCCCCCTTCCCTCAAAATAGAACCGTTTCCTACAGATTCCATCCAGTATGACTTTTCAGATATCTAAGGAGATTTTGCTACACTTATTACAATGGTAGTTTTCCCACAGTGTAATTCTCTGATATAGGTTTGAAATATTGCAGAAAGTCACTCTACATTCATTTATACAGTTGCTTTTTCTCCTACAAGAGTATTAAAATGTAAGTATTGCATTGTAAATGAAGGCATTCCCAAATCACTGTGTTTGTATCACTTTGCTTAAATATGAATTTTCTGATCTCCAAAGTGCATCATCTTTGTAAAGCTCATCCCTTGTCCATGCTTTCTGTCCTGGTTGACAGATGCGGAATGAGGGCTAATCTCTGGCTTTCTCCAATCTATTGGATATGTATTCTTTCCTGGTAGGAATTTACACACGTAAAGTAAGGGACTCCTACCAAATGAAGTCTTCTCAACATTACCAGATGGAAGAATCTTCTCAACAATATTGATTTCACCTTGTTATTGCAAAAAAATAAAAGAGTGGTTATTAATGGCTTTTCCACATATTCCTGGGTTTTTTTTTCTCCAGGGTGGTGAATAAAGTGTGGGCCATATTACTTCACAGTCATCACTTTCACATAAGGCTTCTTTCCAAGAGTTCTCTGAAGTAAGGCATTATACTTCTTTTTAAAAAATTCCATACATTCATAGTTTTTCTTTGCAGTGTAAATTCACTGGTGTTCAGTAAGGAATGAGTGGTAATTAAATGAATTTTCATATTCATAGGGGTTGTCAAGAGTGTGTGTCCTCTGATGTTTAGCAAGGTTTGAGCTCCAGCTGAAGGATTTGTTGCATACCTTACATACATAGGGTTTCTCTCCAGTATGAGTTCTCTGATGTAGAATGAGGGAAAAGCTCCGGCTGAAGGCTTTATCACATTCAGCACACGCATAGGGTTTCTCTCCAGTGTGACTCTTCGTATGTTGAATAAGGGATGCATGCCAAGTGAAAACTTTACCACATTCATCACATTCATAGAGCTTTTCTCCAGCATGAATTCTCTGATGTTTAATAAGGAATGAGTGACAACGGAAAGCTTTCCTACATTCATTACATTCATACGGGGTTTTGGTTGTATGGATGCTCTGATGTCGAGTAAGGTGTGAGAAACGGCGAAATGCCTTCCCACATTCAATGCATTCATAAGGTTTCTCTCCAGTATGTGTAATCTGGTGGCGAATGAGTTCTGAGCCACTGCTAAATGCTTTACCACATTTCCTACATATATATTGTTTCTTTCCTATGTGAATTCTTTGATGTCGAGTGAGGTTGGAGGCACGGCTAAAGGCCTTTCCACACTCAGTACATTCATAAGGTTTCTCCCCAGTGTGCGTTCTCTGGTGTTCAATAAGAAATGAAAGGTAACTGAATGTTTTATTACAGTCCTTACACTCATGGGGTTTCTTTCCAGTATGTATCATTTGGTGTTTCACAAGGTTTGAAATCTGGCTAAAGGTTTTGCCACATTCCTTACATGCATATGGTTTCTCTCCAGTATGAGTCCTCTGGTGTAACACCAGGGAAAAGCGTCGACCAAAAGTTTTTCCACATTCATGGCATCCATAGGGCCTCTCCACAGTACTGATATTCATATGTTGAGCCAGGGCTTCTTGATGAGAGACTGTTACTTTCCTAATACATCCCTGATTTTCTTGCAGCATCTCAGTATGATCCTTGCATTTCCAGCCTCCTTTAAAACTGGAATACACAGGGCCTTGACTTAGAATTCTTTCCATGATCAAATACTGGGATGAGTCATCATAAATGACATTTTTTGGTGAAAAGTCTTTGATCTCACCACTTGACTCTGAAACTGAAAGATACCAAAAAAAAAGTGAATGTTTCTTTTTCCTGTATTGAATAAAATAAGGCCATTTCTCCCTTCTTTAGCAACAGAATGAAGTTTCAAAAAATCTTATCAATAGCAGCTTTCACAGCTGTGACTGAAATCTGAGTAGTATGCCCAGAACTTCAGAAAAGATCAAACAGAGATAGACATATAGGTAAATAAAGAGAAAGTGTAAACGTAAGTAATTGAAAGAGCAGGGAAAATAGAGCTATCAGGAAATATTTGTGAAGGATAGGTTGCTAGTCTTCTTCACCACCATTTAAACGGTATTTACTGCCAGAATTATCTAAAAATGGCAATTTCATAATGCTGCTACTAAACACTAAGTGTTCGTCAGATTGCACAAAGACATTAGATTCTGTTCACTTAGTGCCTCTGGAACATCTTATAATAATCTAAATGAAAAAAAAAGCGGTTTCTCTGAAAACTTGCCTATGATCCTCCAACTCTACCTTCTGAACTAGTATGAAGCTCATATTTGGTATAATTATGTCTTTTCTGGGACCTATTTGAGGGTGGAATGTGGGAGGAGGGTAAGGATTAAAAACCTGACTATTGGGCATTATGCTGATTACCTGGGTGACAAAATTATCTGCACACCAAACCCCCATGACACACAATTTGCTCATGTAACATGAGTAACCTTTAACCTAAAATGAAAGTTGGACAGAAAAATAAAGTGTCTTAATATCAAATGTGTTTGACAAATATAAGCCCTAATTTTCTC